TGGAGGAGAACATTTCAGGGGTGCAGAGAATTGCATGTCCGTGATTATCAGGGAGACTTTGAAGGCACAGTAATCTCTCGAGAACAGGAACCATTTTCCCCTCTTGCTCTGAGATTTTGCTTGGCTAAGCGGCGGCAGCCTCCCTGCCCCCCTCTCACCCCCACCACCGCTGCCGCTACAAGCAACCACGCCCCGCGGGCCCCAAGGCTCGCCGCCCCGGGGCTCGCGGCCCCCACTCAGCCGGCCAGCCGCGCCTCCATCAGCCCCGCCCTCGCGCGCCCCCATCCGCCCCGCCCCCTCGGGCCCTCATCCGCCCCGCCCCCGCGCGCCCCATCCGCCTCCGCGGCCGGCCCTGGGAGCGCCGGGCGAGCCCTCGCGCCTGCGCATCGCCAACTTCCTGCCGCGGCACGCTCCGCCCACCCCCAGAAGCCCGCCTCCGAACGCCGCGTGAAACCCGCCCGCCGCGCGTCATTGGTCTCGGCGCCGGAGCCGTTGGCTCCCAGACCCGCCTCTCCGCCTCCTCTCACTTTTCCCAGGGCGGATGCGCCTGCGCTCAGCTGCCTGGGCGGGCTGGGAGGCGCGGGTTGAAAAGTCTCGTTCCAAGTTTGGAGAGAGAGAGAAGAGCGCCTCAGACCTCGGTACCCGCGAGCGGGGAGGAGGCAGGAAAGAAGGACGCGGCGTCTGGGGAGCACCCAGGCAGCAAGACGGGGCCCGGGCTTTCGACAGTGGGGAGTGTGACGCGCTTGGGAAAGGCAGGAGCGCCAGCGGTCGGGCTGCTCTTGGCTAACGAGAGGAGTCCGAGGCGGCGGCGAGGGGCGAACGACCCGACGCAAGATGGCGAGTAAAGAGAGTAAGAGGCCCTGCGGGGCGGCGCGCGCCGGGGCCGCGGGGGGCGGCGGGCGCGCGAGGCCGCGGCACGCGCCGGCGAAAGGCGCGAATTGGCGTGCGGAGCAGGGGGCGGGGCCGGGCGCGAGACTGGGCGCGCGCCTCGAGGGGCCTGCGCGGGACGGGACCGCCGCGCCGAGGGCTCCGAGCACTTCCGGAGCCGGGCGCGGGGCCGAGGGCTGGGCCCCCCTCTTCCCTTCCCTCCTCCAGCGGCTGCGCTCCCTCCGGCGCCCTCGGCCCCGGGGCGGAGGCGGCCCCCGCCGCTGGGAAGCGAGCGCCGCGGCTCTTTCTACGCGCGCGCGCGCGTTGACCGCCTCGGGGTCGCGGCCCTTGTCCGGGGGTTGCTGGGGTCCTCAGGCCTATGGCTGCCGAGGCGGGCGTCGTGGGAGCTGGGGCCTCCCCTGATGGGGATTGGAGAGACCAGGCCTGTGGGCTTCTGCTACACGTGCATTTGTCTTCCCGACTGGGTCGCGCAGCCCCTGTACGTACAGGTCGTCATCTTAGAACAGGTGCGAACAGCTGTAACAGGGTAAACAATTTCACTTAATCGTGTGGGCTTTCTCCAAATTTCAGTGTTTGAAGATACTGTGGAGGAGCGTGTCATCAATGAAGAATATAAAATCTGGAAGAAGAATACACCGTTTCTATATGACCTGGTTATGACCCATGCTCTTCAGTGGCCCAGTCTTACCGTTCAGTGGCTTCCTGAAGTGACTAAGTAAGGGTTTCTGGCAACTTTTATTTTGTTTAGATTAGTGTGACTTATTTTCTTTCTTAAACAGACCTGAAGGAAAAGATTATGCCCTTCATTGGCTAGTGCTGGGGACTCATACGTCTGATGAGCAGAATCATCTGGTGGTTGCTCGAGTACATATTCCCAATGATGATGCACAGTTTGATGCTTCCCATTGTGACAGTGACAAGGGTGGTAGGTATATCATATATTCCAATATTGGTGTCTGTGTGTGTGTGTTTCTTTCTCCTCACATTAGAATTTGGTGGCTTTGGTTCTGTAACAGGAAAAATTGAATGTGAAATTAAAATCAATCACGAAGGAGAAGTAAACCGTGCTCGTTACATGCCGCAGAATCCTCACATCATTGCTACAAAAACACCATCTTCTGATGTGTTGGTTTTTGACTATACAAAACACCCTGCTAAACCAGGTATGTAATAATAGAGTTAGGTCATTACTTGAAGAATAACTTAATGTTTTTCATCTTTTCTTAGACCCAAGTGGAGAATGTAATCCTGATCTCAGATTAAGAGGTCACCAGAAGGAAGGCTATGGTCTCTCCTGGAATTCAAATTTGAGTGGACATCTCCTAAGTGCATCTGATGACCATGTGAGAAACGTATTCTTTGTAATTTGTTCATATGTTCTTTTTTTTTTCTCTCCTTCTCTCTTAGACTGTTTGTCTGTGGGATATAAACGCAGGACCAAAAGAAGGCAAAATTGTGGATGCTAAAGCCATCTTTACTGGCCACTCAGCTGTTGTAGAGGATGTGGCCTGGCACCTGCTGCACGAGTCATTGTTTGGATCTGTTGCTGATGATCAGAAACTTATGATGTAAGGTGGAAAATTCAGTGGGATCTTGTTAAGGGTGCCGTGTGCCTTTACCTTTGTGTTTTAGATGGGACACCAGGTCCAATACCACCTCCAAGCCGAGTCACTTGGTGGATGCGCACACTGCCGAAGTCAACTGCCTCTCATTCAATCCCTACAGCGAATTTATTCTAGCCACCGGCTCTGCGGATAAGGTTTCGAAGTTTTTGCATTATTTGGTGTTTATAGAAATCATTTTCACTTGTTATTTTTCTTTAGACCGTAGCTTTATGGGATCTGCGTAACTTAAAATTAAAACTCCATACCTTCGAATCTCATAAAGATGAAATTTTCCAGGTATGTGACAGTTTTCTGGTGTCTGTATGTCAGGAAATGAAATCCAGGGATTCATCAGTTAAGCTATACCAGACTCGTGGGTCCACTATTGAAAAAAATGTCTTGTACGTGGTGTTACATGGAGATGCTCATAGGGTAAGGTACACCTTGTTGAAGAATTAAAAAGCTTAAATACATTTTCAAAATTATCTATTACTAGGTCCACTGGTCTCCACATAATGAAACTATTCTGGCTTCAAGTGGTACTGACCGCCGCCTGAATGTGTGGGATTTAAGGTAACTTACAGTCCTGTGACAAGATACTGCATTGATGAAAGCGTTATATTCTTTATTCTTACAGTAAAATTGGGGAAGAACAATCAGCAGAAGATGCAGAAGATGGGCCTCCAGAACTCCTGGTACGCATTGGCTTATAGAAGATGAAATGTCATGAAATCAAAGCTTTTTTTGTTCTTGTAACAGTTTATTCATGGAGGACACACTGCTAAGATTTCAGATTTTAGCTGGAACCCCAATGAGCCTTGGGTCATTTGCTCAGTGTCTGAGGATAACATCATGCAGATATGGCAAATGGTGAGTTAAAATGTTTTTCTTGAATGACTGTCTTTTACCTGTGAATTTATTTGGTTATCTCCAGGCTGAAAATATTTACAATGATGAAGAGTCAGATGTCACGACATCCGAACTGGAGGGACAAGGATCTTAAACCCAAAGTACGAGAAATGTTTCTGTTGAATGTAATGCTACATGAATGCTTGATTTATCAAGCGCCAAAAAGGCATTGTATAGTAGGAAATGTAAGTGGGGTGGCTTATGGCTTCTTTATCCTCTGATTCTAGCACTTTCAAGTGAGCTGTTGCGTACTGTATCATATTGTAGCTATTAGGGAAGAGAAGAATGTTGCTTAAGAAAGAACATCACCATTGATTTTAAATACAAGTAGCAGGGTATTGCCTTTGATTCAACTGTTTTAAGTCCTCATTTTCTCAAACTAAGTGCTTGCTGTTCCCAAATATGCAAGAATAACTTTTACACTTTTTCCTTCCAACACTTCTTGATTGGCTTTGCAGAAATAAAGTTTTAAAATAAAACTTGTGTTTTTTTAAAAGCTTAGTGGGGGGGGGCGGGGGAGTCTACTTTTTGAGTAGAAATGGGTAAAATGGTACCTTTGGACTCCTACAGTTAAGGTCACATGGATAATGAAAGAATACACAGAAGCTGTTAAGTTTATCATACATATTTACTTAATCTATACAGAATCAAGTAGATAAAATCAGATTCACATTAGTGAAAAATCTCTACAAAATGTCTTTGAAAAGCAAAACGAGACTGCCTCTTAACAATTCGTATCCTCATGAAAGACGTGGGCTGTAAAAATAAAGCAGTGTGTTTAGCACAAACTAGAAGATATCTGCATCATTTTTTTCACAGT